GGGGCGGGGGGCAGGGGTTGTGTGAGGGAAGGGGCAGAAGTTGGGGGATAGGGGAAGGGCAGAAGCGGAGGGCGGGAGGGTGAGGGAAGGGGCAGAAGTGGGGTTGGGGGGTGAAGGAAGGGGCAGAAGTTGGGGGATAGGGGAAGGGGCAGAAGTGGGGGTGAGGGAAGAGACAGTTGGGGGATGGGGGTCAGAAGCAGGGAATGCGGGAAGGGGCAGAAGGGGGGGTGAGGGAAGGGGCAGAAGCGGGGGAGGAAGGGGCAGAAGCGGGGGGTGAAGGGGCAGAAGCGGGGGTGGGGTGGGGGAAGGGGCCGAAGCGGGGGATGGGGGAAGGGGCAGAAACGGGGGGTGGGGGAAGGGACAGAAACGGGGAGTGGAGGAAGGGGCAGAAGCGGGGATGGAAAAAGGGGCAGCAGTGGGGGATGGGAGAAGGGGCAGAAGCGGGGGTGGGAGAAGGGGCAGGAGCTGGGATGGGGGAAGGGGCAGGACCCGGGATGGGGGAAGGGGCAGAAGCGGGGGTGGGGGAAGGAGCTGAAGGAAATGGGGGAAGGGGCAGATTTTAAAAGTGCGTAGTTGCTGAGGGGAGGGGGGCGGGGGGAACGATAACGAGGCTCTTCCAATTTCATGTGAGCACATCCTGCTCAGCGCCTGCGTTTGTTTTTCGTCTCGTTTTTTGGTCTTCAGAACCACTGGTACTTTTCCCATTGGATAAAACGCTGAGAGGGTGAGGGAGAGGGGCTTCTTCCCCAGCTTTCCTCGCAGCCAATCGCCCTGCAGTTTCCCTCCCGTCGCTGAGGGAGTCAGCCCGTTGATTGGCGGGCCCGAGGGGAGCCAATCGGAAACTGATGATGTGTGGTGTTGGCAAGCGGATTGCGTGAGAGCGGGCAGGGGTCGCGGGAGCGCGATCGCCGCCGCGGCGGCCGGCAGCCAATGGCCAGGCCGAGCGGACCCCTGCGTCAGGAGTGGGCGGGGCTTCGGCGATTGGCGCGGAGGGAGTAGAGCGGGCGCTGTGGGAGGGAACGCCAGAGCGAGGTGGTGAGGAGAGCTGGTTGCGTGAGTCTCCTCAGCTCTGCTTACCGGTGCGACTAGCGGCAGCGACGCGGCTAAAAGCGAAGGGGCGAGTGCGAGTCCCCTGAGCTGTACGAACGCGGTCGCCATGGACCGCCCAGATGAGGGGCCTCCGGCCAAGACCCGCCGCCTGAGCAGCTCCGAGTCTCCACAGCGCGACCCGCCCCCGCCGCCGCCGCCGCCGCCGCTCCTCCGACTGCCGCTGCCTCCACCCCAGCAGCGCCCGAGGCTCCAGGAGGAAACGGAGGCGGCACAGGTGCTGGCCGATATGAGGGGGGTGGGACTGGGCCCCGCGCTGCCCCCGCCGCCTCCCTATGTCATTCTCGAGGAGGGGGGGATCCGCGCATACTTCACGCTCGGTGCTGAGTGTCCCGGCTGGGATTCTACCATCGAGTCGGGGTATGGGGAGGCGCCCCCGCCCACGGAGAGCCTGGAAGCACTCCCCACTCCTGAGGCCTCGGGGGGGAGCCTGGAAATCGATTTTCAGGTTGTACAGTCGAGCAGTTTTGGTGGAGAGGGGGCCCTAGAAACCTGTAGCGCAGTGGGGTGGGCGCCCCAGAGGTTAGTTGACCCGAAGAGCAAGGAAGAGGCGATCATCATAGTGGAGGATGAGGATGAGGATGAGCGGGAGAGTATGAGGAGCAGCAGGAGGCGGCGGCGGCGGCGGAGGAGGAAGCAGAGGAAGGTGAAGAGGGAAAGCAGAGAGAGAAATGCCGAGAGGATGGAGAGCATCCTGCAGGCACTGGAGGATATTCAGCTGGATCTGGAGGCAGTGAACATCAAGGCAGGCAAAGCCTTCCTGCGTCTCAAGCGCAAGTTCATCCAGATGCGAAGACCCTTCCTGGAGCGCAGAGACCTCATCATCCAGCATATCCCAGGCTTCTGGGTCAAAGCAGTATCCTTCTAATCGATACTCCGTAGGTCAGACAATCCTTGACCTAAACTGCTCCACTCATCAGTTCCTCAACCACCCCAGAATTTCAATTTTGATCAACCGACGTGATGAAGACATTTTCCGCTACTTGACCAATCTGCAGGTCAGGCCAGAGAGACATTTTTTAGTAGGATCGGGCACGAATCTGGTTCTTGGAGGTGACGGGAGGTGGGTGGGAAGGGCCGTGGTGTGTTGGGGGGGGGACAGATTCCACCATCACCCCCACCTGGAGCAGGTACAGGATCTCAGACATATCTCCATGGGCTACAAAATGAAGCTGTACTTCCAGACTAACCCCTACTTCACAAACATGGTGATTGTCAAGGAGTTCCAGCGCAACCGCTCAGGTAAGTGGCAGTACCAGAGTAAATCCATGTTCTGTCCCATCTCCATAGCCTTCTCTCTCCCTAGGCCGGCTGGTGTCTCACTCAACCCCAATCCGCTGGCACCGGGGCCAGGAACCCCAGGCCCGTCGTCACGGGAACCAGGATGCGAGCCACAGCTTTTTCAGCTGGTTCTCAAACCATAGCCTCCCAGAGGCTGACAGGATTGCTGAGGTGGGGCCCTTCCTGGCATCACCAGAGAAGGCGCTGTCTTATTCCTTCTCCCCTTTTTCAACAGATTATCAAGAATGATCTGTGGGTTAACCCTCTACGCTACTACCTGAGAGAAAGGGGCTCCAGGATAAAGAGAAAGAAGCAAGAAATGAAGAAACGGTAATGGGAGTTTGGTCGCTGAGAGGTGGTTTAACCCTATACTCAGCCACAGCCTTCCTTACAGTAAAACCAGGGGCAGATGTGAGGTGGTGATCATGGAAGACGCCCCTGACTATTATGCAGTGGAAGACATTTTCAGCGAGATCTCAGACATTGATGAGACAATTCATGACATCAAGATCTCTGACTTCATGGAGACCACCGACTACTTCGAGACCACTGACAATGAGATAACTGACATCAATGAGAACATCTGCGACAGCGAGAATCCTGACCACAATGAGGTCCCCAACAACGAGACCACTGATAACAACGAGAGTGCTGATGACCACGAAACCACTGACAACAATGAGAGTGCAGATGACAACAACGAGAATCCTGAAGACAATAACAAGAACACTGATGACAACGAAGAGAACCCTAACAACAACGAGAACACTTACGGCAACAACTTCTTCAAAGGTGGCTTCTGGGGCAGCCATGGCAACAACCAGGACAGCAGCGACAGTGACAATGAAGCAGATGAGGCCAGTGATGATGAAGATAATGATGGCAACGAAGGTGACAATGAGGGCAGTGATGATGATGGCAATGAAGGTGACAATGAAGGCAGCGATGATGACGACAGAGACATTGAGTACTATGAGAAAGTTATTGAAGACTTTGACAAGGATCAGGCTGACTACGAGGACGTGATAGAGATCATCTCAGACGAATCAGTGGAAGAAGAGGGCATTGAGGAAGGTGAGCTAATCCCCCCCCACCCTTGTCTTCCCTCTTTTCTTTTCTCAGAGCAAGCCTGGCCAAGGACAGGGTATCAAGGCATGAACACAATCTGCTTTTATGGAGGAAAGAAAAAGCATTCTGAGCAACTTTTTAAACAAAGGAAGTCCAGTGAACATTTAACTTAAAAATGTAACAAAACCCCAAAAAATCATTTTAGTTCTAGGTGATGGATAGATGGTTGTAACAGCAGAAGATGAAGAGTACACAGAGATAGGAGACAGTGGGTGGAAAACTGAAAAGGACACTTCACATCGAGGTGGGGGAGTGGCAAAACACAGTGCATTTCAGCACAGTCTGTACCCGGCCTTGGCCTTTGGCGCATTTCCAGGCTTGTGTTGGGAGCAGAGCATGAAGTGAACAGTGTGCTCTCTGAGTCCAGAAAAGGGTGCAGCCAGTTCTACCTCAAGAATCGGGGTGGGGGGGGTGGCGGGGGAAGAGCTAGAGGAAAAAGGTGACATTTGAACTGGAGGATGCATTCACACTGAGGAGCTTTATGGAGCATTCTCCGTGGAGTGGATCATCTGAACAAGGACCTGGAAGGGTGAAAATGCATCGTAGGTTGGGCAGGGTTTCCAAAATTATGTCCTGAGGATCACTCACCAGATCTGAAAGCTGCTTCCCACAAAAGGTTTCAGTGGTCGTATATGTTGGACAAGTACTGCATATAGTAATACCCTCTTGTAGAGTCACATTAGCACCTTAAAGGCTCTGAGAATAACACGAGAATTATAAAGGTGCTGAGAAGTACTCAGATGGGAGGTGGAAGGGGCAGGAAAATCAACTACTCTTCGGGTTTTTTTGGCTATGGGGTCCCTGGCAAACTTCCATTGAGGGCAAGGCCAGGGCACTAAGGGAAGAGGAATGAATGTGGAGCCTCAATCTAGACATGTTCAGGTAGGAGAGAGAAACAGGGATTCTCAGTTCTCTTCCCCTCCCACCTGATGGCATCTCTTTTCTCAGAAGGGGAGGCAGAGCTATCTGCCCAGCCCTGAGGGTGGGAGTGGGGGTGGGGAATTGGGTTGCAGAACACAAACTAGGGCCTCTTTGGATCAGACTGGGGGAGAAAGCGAGGAAGCTGCCTGGAGATGAATAGGTTTATTCAGCTGAGGTCAGAGCTCAGGAAGAGACACACATTGAGGAGTACAAGGGGGAGAAAAAGCTACTATCAGAGATGTATCAGTTTTGACAGAGGCAGGGATCCCACACTGCCTTCCTGCCTCCCTCCATCTCCCTCTCATTCTGTGGGCTTGCTTGAGTACACCCACACACACTCTTGGCTGTTTGTTCCAAGCAGAGGCGCTGACAAGTTGTCCCAGGCCGCTAAAAACCCTGGCTATGGTCTCTGTTCCCTTTTAGAGTGACACCTATCTGCTCATCTAACTGCCTTCCTCCATTTCCCCTTCCTTGCTTCTCCCCTATGCAGGCATCCAGCAAGATGAGGACATCT